AGATAGTTGTTTCCATATCTTGGCCATGGTGAATAATGTTGCAGCTAACATGGGAGTGCAGGTATCTCACGGAGTTTCACTTCCTCTGGATCTATAGCCAGAAATGGGATTGGTGGATCCTAATGTAGCTCTAGTTATAATTTTTTGAGGAACCTCTATACCGTTTTCTGTAATGATTGTACCAATTTACATCCTTTTGATAGTGGCCATCCTAATGGAGGTGCAGTGATTTCTCATTGAGTTTGGGTTTATATTTCTCTTATACCTAGAGATGTTTACCATCTTTTTATATGCTTGTTGCTCATTGCTCATTTGTATATCTTCATTGGAGAATTGCCTATTCAAGTCCTTTGTCCATTTTAAAATCAGGTTATTTGGTTTTGTTATTGTTGTTGAGTTGTAAAAGTTCCATATAAATCCAGGATACATTGCAAATCAGATATATGATATGTAAGCATTTTCGTCTATTCTGTAGATTGCCTTTGTTTCCTTTGATTAGCCAAAGTTTTTAAGTTTGATGTAGTCCCATTTGTCTATTTTTGCTGTTATCTGTGCTTCTGATGTCATATTCAAGAAATCATTGCCATCTCCAACATCCTGAAGTTTTTTCCCTTTTTACTTTAGTAATTTATAAAATAATTTGGTCTCACATTTAGGTTTTTAATCAATTTTGAGTTAATTTTTATGTATGGTGTACGGTCAGGGTACAGGCTCATCTTTTGCACGTGGAAATCCAGCTTTGTCAACATCTTTTGCAGGGGATTTTCCTTTCCCAATTGTGTAGTAGTTGTTTTCGTGCCGCCCACGCCATCCTGAAATTCACACACAGAGTTGCAAGTTACTGCCCTCCGGGAACCTCCCCTTCTCTTCCGAAGAACCAGGAACCCGGGGCTCTACAGCTCACCCGGGCCCTCTCATAGGTCTGGGCGCCTAACAGCTCAGCTGCGACCTCGCCTCAAACGCGTGGAACTACACTTCCCAGAAAGCCAGCGTCCTCCCGTGGACTCCATTTCCTAGAGGCCTTAGCGGCCGCCTTGCTCCTCTAGGTCCCAGGCGCTCTGCGGAGCTTTCGCTGCCCGGTGAGCGGCGCCGGGCTTGAGGTCGCCCAGACGTCGGAGGAGCCGGGTCACGAGGCTGGAGCTTCCTGCTTGCAGAGTGCGGCGGGGAGGCGCGGCCCGGGAACGCGGGATCCTGGGGAGGTGAGCGGCATGGCTGGCTGTGCCGGGAGGAGGGGGTTCTTCCTGGCTCCCTTTTTCTTCTCAGATCTGCCTTCTGGAGACTGCGCCGTCCTCCCGGGAGAGCCAGAAAGAGGACATGGCTGCTGGGCAGCGGGAAGCGAGGCCCCAGGTGAGCTCATTGCCCTCCCAGATCCCAGTGGACCTGGGTGAGCTGGAACGACTTGTCCTTACAGGTGTCACTGACATTCGAGGACGTGGCTGTGCTCTTTACCTGGGATGAGTGGAGAAAGCTGGCTCCTTCTCAGAGAAACTTGTACCGGGATGTGATGCTGGAGAACTATAGGAACCTGGTCTCACTGGGTAAGGAAATTTCCCCTCTAGAAACAGAATTCAGACTTTTGTTGTTGTTGTTGTTTATGTGCAGGACTCTCATTTACCAAACCAAAAGTCATCTCCCTGTTGCAGCAAGGAGAAGATCCCTGGGAGGTGGAGAAAGACAGTTCTGGTGTCTCCTCTCTAGGTAAGTGGGTGGCCCGAGGTGCTCGGGAATGGTGGGCTGTTGCTTTCTTTTTTTCTTTTTTCAGGATGTAAGAGCACACCTAAAATGACAAAGTCAACTCAAACTCAGGATTCATTTCAGGAGCAGATAAGGAAAAGATTGAAAAGGGATGAACCCTGGAACTTCATATCAGAAAGATCCTGCATATATGAAGAGAAATTAAAGAAACAGCAGGACAAAAATGAAAATTTACAAATAATTTCAGTTGCCCATACAAAAATCCTTACTGTAGATAGAAGCCATAAAAATGTTGAATTTGGCCAAAACTTCTACCTGAAATCAGTCTTCATTAAGCAACAGAGATTTGCTAAAGAAAAAACTCCATCAAAATGTGAAATACAAAGAAATAGTTTCAAGCAGAATTCAAATTTACTTAACCAATCAAAAATCAAAACAGCAGAGAAACGCTATAAATGCAGTACATGTGAAAAAGCCTTCATTCACAATTCATCCCTTCGTAAACATCAGAAAAACCACACTGGAGAAAAATTATTTAAATGTAAAGAATGTTTAAAAGCTTTCAGCCAAAGTTCTGCTCTTATTCAACATCAAAGAACTCATACAGGAGAGAAACCCTATATATGTAAAGAATGTGGGAAAGCCTTCAGCCATAGTGCATCCCTTTGTAAGCATTTAAGGACCCATACTGTGGAGAAATGCTATAGATGTAAAGAATGTGGTAAATCCTTCAGTCGAAGGTCTGGGCTTTTTATACATCAAAAAATCCATGCTCAAGAAAATCCCCATAAATACAATCCAGGCAGGAAGGCATCCAGTTACAGCACTTCCCTTTCTGGAAGTCAGAAAATTCATCTCAGAAAGAAGTCCTACTTATGTAATGAATGTGGCAACACCTTTAAGTCTAGCTCATCCCTTCGTTATCATCAGAGAATTCACACTGGAGAGAAGCCTTTTAAATGTAGTGAATGTGGGAGAGCCTTCAGCCAGAGTGCCTCTCTTATTCAACATGAAAGAATTCACACCGGAGAAAAGCCCTATAGATGCAATGAATGTGGGAAAGGCTTTACTTCTATTTCACGACTTAATAGACACCGAATAATTCATACTGGAGAGAAATTGTATAATTGTAATGAATGTGGTAAAGCCTTAAGCTCCCACTCAACACTTATTATTCATGAGCGAATTCATACTGGAGAAAAACCATGTAAATGTAAAGTATGTGGAAAAGCCTTCAGACAGAGTTCCGCTCTCATTCAACATCAGAGAATGCATACTGGAGAAAGACCCTATAAGTGTAACGAATGTGACAAAACATTCAGGTGTAACTCATCGCTTAGTAATCACCAGAGAATTCATACTGGAGAGAAACCATATCGATGTTTAGAATGTGGGATGTCTTTTGGCCAAAGTGCAGCTCTTATACAACATCAGAGGATTCATACAGGAGAAAAACCCTTTAAATGTAATACATGTGGAAAAACTTTTAGACAAAGCTCATCACTTATTGCACATCAAAGAATTCATACTGGAGAGAAACCCTATGAATGTAATGCATGTGGGAAACTCTTTAGCCAGAGGTCATCCCTTACTAATCATTATAAAATTCACATTGAAGAGGACTCCTTAAAAGCCGATTTGCATGTGTGAAAGCCTTAAACCAAAACTCATCAGAGAATACATGCTTGAGAGTGATTTATTAAATATAATGAATATGAGAAAACTCTTAGTTCTCATCAGATACTAAGTTTTAAGAATAAACTTTAGCTATGTAATAACTTATGGGAAAAGCTTTTATACTTGTCACTCACTTTTTAAAATATCCCGAGACAGTTCACTGTTGCAGACATTGAAATTGGCCATTTGTAAGATAAAAGGTATGTTTATAAAATCTCTTTATATAATATATGCTATCTATGACATGCAAAAAAGAAAAGTCTGGGTGCTGAGGTGCTGAATTTTTCATTAGAAAAACATTTGTATAAACTACTATTATATAAATATAAGCATATTTATTACAGCAAACATTTTAATAGCAAACAAAACAATTGATCTTAAAAATATATGCAATATATACTTACCTGGCAGGGAAGATTACCATGATCACGAAGGTGGTTTTCCCAGGGCAAGGCTTATCCATTGCACTCCAGATGTGCTGACCCCTTCAATTTCCCAAAATGTGGAAAACTCAACTGCATAATTTATGGTAGTGGGGGACTACATTCGCACTTTCTCCTGAAATATATATATATATGCAGTATTAGAGCAAAGGACCAATAAGAGATAAAAACTAACTGAACTACCTCTTAGTGCCTGGAATTTACCTTTTCCTGACTTACTGTCAAACTTCGTGCATGGCTTTTATTAAAAAAGAAAAAATCTGTTCTCTTCTTTGTTGTAGTCATGTCCAA